TGAAGAAAGTTCTAGCAATGTTCTTATTTCCAGGTAAGGAAAATGAGGGCTAAGAAAGGTAAAGTGACTTGCTCAAGGTCCACAGATTGTCACAGGACATGGATTTAAAGCCACAATTCAAATCGGAAGATTACCTGGAAGACTTCTCTGAAGCACTGATATTTATAAATACTGGAACCGGCCCAGATCTAAGAATAGTAAGATCATGAATTTGGTTTCAGGCATATTAACGTTAGGTCCTTAAAGACCTTCAACAGATTGTGTCAAAGTGTTATATCCGGATCCCTGAGCTTAACACTGTTGCAACCCAGCCTGCTATCATTAAATACGGAATAACTCACAACACCCAACTGAGACAGCCTTCAGAATATGACCTTACCAGATTCATCTGTGCCTCTAATACTCAACACAAGACGAGGCACTTAGCAGGCACTCAAAATTTTTCTGAATGATCGACATACTCCGTTCCAGTACCACCCCCAGAGGCCAGTCGCTAGTCCTACCCGCGCTCGGTCAGGAGAAATGGGCCACAAGGGGGCTGAGAGGCGCTCCGCGCGCTTCCACTTACCTGTAAGTCCAAAGCACTCCTCTTTCCAGTACTTGGACTCATAGATTCGCGTTCGAATGATCTTCTCCACCAGATATTGAGGGTTGGTGCCATGGATGCTGTGCGCATCCTTCACTGTACGGTTAGCCATTTTAGAATGCCTTCAATTCTATTTCCGTCGGATCCTTTAATGCCTCACATCCAGGTTCAGAAAAAGCACCTAGAGGAATGGAGAAAGGTGGAAGAAGTTTCACTAAACAGCTTAGGCGACCATCTTGAAGCCGGAAACACCGTAGTGTAAAGGGCTTCCGCTCCCCGCGTCGCCTATCGAATCAATGATGGCGGCTGCATGTTAGCGGATGTACGTCATGCGCCCCTCTTAGGTGTACGGAGTGGGCGGGGCGAGCTAGTTGGTGTCGCAACGAAGGGACGGTCTGGGGGCGGGGCCACGCCGATTGGCGCGAAGTTTTCTTTTCTCCTTCCACCTTCTTTTCATTTCTAGTGAGACACACGCTTTGGTCCTGGCTTTCGGCCCGTAGTTGTAGAAGGAGCCCTGCTGGTGCAGGTTAGAGGTGCCGCATCCCCCGGAGCTCTCGAAGTGGAGGCGGTAGGAAACGGAGGGCTTGCGGCTAGCCGGAGGAAGCTTTGGAGCCGGGTGAGTGTGGCGTCCAGCGGGCTGCGAGGGACCATGGTAACTCAGAGTTTGGACTCTTCCACAGAAGCCATGGCACACTACCCCACAAGGCTGAAGACCAGAAAAACTTATTCATGGGTTGGCAGGCCCTTGTTGGATCGAAAACTGCACTACCAAACCTATAGGTGAGTGATGGGGTCCTTTGGTTGTCCTGGAAATTTCCTAATGTGCTTCTCTGTTACTTCCTAGAGAAATGTGTGTGAAAACAGAAGGTTGTTCCACCGAGATTCACATCCAGATTGGACAGTTTGTGTTGATTGAAGGGGATGATGATGAAAACCCGTATGTTGCTAAATTGCTTGAGTTGTTCGAAGATGGTGAGTTTGGGACTGGAATAATAAACCATTCCTAACCTTTCCCTTTCCACCAAATTCTTTCTAGACTCTGATCCTCCTCCTAAGAAACGTGCTCGAGTACAGTGGTTTGTCCGATTCTGTGAAGTCCCTGCCTGTAAACGGCATTTGTTGGGCCGGAAGCCTGGTGCACAGGAAATATTCTGGTATGATTACCCGGCCTGTGACAGCAACATTAATGCGGAGACCATCATTGGCCTTGTTCGGGTAGGTGATGCCACCATCCTTGGTTCTACCTTTCTTCCTACTTATCTATACTTCCTAAATTCAGGTGATACCTTTAGCCCCAAAGGATGTGGTACCGACGAATCTGAAAAATGAGAAGACACTCTTTGTGAAACTATCCTGGAATGAGAAGAAATTCAGGCCACTTTCCTCAGAACTATTTGCGGAGTTGAATAAACCACAAGAGAGTGCAGCCAAGTGCCAGAAACCCGTGAGAGCCAAGAGTAAGAGTGCAGAGAGCCCTTCTTGGACCCCAGCAGAACATGTGGCCAAAAGGATTGAATCAAGGCACTCCGCCTCCAAATCTCGCCAAACTCCTACCCATCCTCTTACCCCAAGAGCCAGAAAGAGGCTGGAGCTTGGCAGTAAGTTGTGGAATGGATCACCGTGGGCAATAAAAAATTTACACATTGTGATGATTTCTCTTAGACTTAGGTAACCCTCAGATGTCCCAGCAGACTTCATGTGCCTCCTTGGATTCTCCAGGAAGAATAAAACGGAAAGTGGCCTTCTCGGAGATCACCTCACCTTCTAAGAGATCTCAGCCTGATAAACTTCAAACCTTGTCTCCAGCTCTGAAAGCCCCAGAGAAAACCAGAGAGACTGGACTCTCTTATACTGAGGATGACAAGAAGGCTTCACCTGAACATCGCATAATCCTGAGAACCCGAATTGCAGCTTCGAAAACCATAGACATTAGAGAGGAGAGAACACTTACCCCTATCAGTGGGGGACAGAGATCTTCAGTGGTGCCATCCGTGATTCTGAAACCAGAAAACATCAAAAAGAGGTGACCAGGGACATTACCCACAGAGCAAATTGGCTTCCCGTGACCTCGCTGTGGTTTCTTGCAGGGATGCAAAAGAAGCAAAAGCCCAGAATGAAGCGACCTCTACTCCCCATCGTATCCGCAGAAAGAGTTCTGTCTTGACTATGAATCGGATTAGGCAGCAGCTTCGGTAAGACTACTCCTTGGCAGGCAGAGAAACATTGAGTATCAAAAAATATGTCCCTACCATTCAGGTTTCTAGGTAATAGTAAAAGTGACCAAGAAGAGAAAGAGATTCTGCCAGCAGCAGAGATTTCAGACTCTAGCAGTGACGAAGAAGAGGCTTCCACACCGCCCCTTCCAAGGAGAGCACCCAGAACTGTGTCCAGGAACCTGCGATCTTCCTTGAAGTCATCCTTACATACCCTCACGAAGGTGCCAAAGAAGAGTGTAAGGTTCTTCTAGGTTTACTTCCCATTGAACTTGTGAAATATGTTCTTTGTTTTCAATACAGCTCAAGCCTAGAACGCCACGTTGTGCCGCTCCTCAGATCCGTAGTCGAAGCCTGGCTGCCCAGGAGCCAGCCAGTGTGCTGGAGGAAGCCCGACTGAGGTACTGCTGCTGTTGATTCCCCTTCAGAGAGGCTTCCTTTTCTCCCGTTTACCACCAATGGTAGGCTGCATGTTTCTGCTGTACCTGAGTCTCTTCCCTGTCGGGAACAGGAATTCCAAGACATCTACAATTTTGTGGAAAGCAAACTCCTTGACCATACCGGAGGGTGAGTCATGTGAGGCAGGCAGGGTAGTTTGGCCTACCCCACGGGTTTTCCTCTCTTGCTCTAGGTGCATGTACATCTCCGGTGTCCCTGGGACAGGGAAGACTGCCACTGTTCATGAAGTGATACGCTGCCTGCAGCAGGCAGCCCAAGCCAATGATGTTCCTCCCTTTCAATACATTGAGGTCAATGGCATGAAGCTGACGGAGCCCCACCAAGTCTATGTGCAAATCTTGCAGGTAAGCAGAGCTGTTTAGGCTTTTTGGAAAATAGTTCCTCACAACTGTGTTTCTCCTAATGCAGAAGCTAACAGGCCAAAAAGCAACAGCCAACCATGCGGCAGAACTGCTGGCAAAGCAATTCTGCACCCGAGGGTCACCTCAGGAAACCACCGTCCTGCTTGTGGATGAGGTGAGGTGCCCATGGGCGGACAGGAGAAGAAATGACTCTGCACCTCTCTCCTTTGCCCTGGCAGCTCGACCTTCTGTGGACTCACAAACAAGACATAATGTACAATCTCTTTGACTGGCCCACTCATAAGGAGGCCCGGCTTGTGGTCCTGGCAATTGCCAACACAATGGACCTGCCAGAGCGAATCATGATGAACCGGGTGTCCAGCCGACTGGTAGGTTCTAGGGCAGTTCCCATGCTGTTCTTCAACTTATTCCTCTGTCATTTTGGCTCCCCAGGGTCTTACCAGGATGTGCTTCCAGCCCTATACATATAGCCAGCTGCAGCAGATCCTAAGGTCCCGGCTCAAGCATCTAAAGGCCTTTGAAGATGATGCCATCCAGCTGGTAGCCAGGAAGGTAAGTCACCAGCTGCACCCATAAATCAGTCATGGCCTCAGGAATAAAATATTCCCTCTTGTAGGTAGCAGCACTGTCTGGAGATGCACGACGGTGCCTGGACATCTGCAGGCGTGCCACAGAGATCTGTGAGTTCTCCCAGCAGAAGCCTGACTCCCCTGGCCTGGTCACCATAGCCCACTCAATGGAAGCTGTGGATGAGATGTTTTCATCATCATACATCACGGCCATCAAGTAAGATGCTCCACTTCCTGAGCCTTCCTGGAACAAAAACTCACATCCCCTCGTTTCCTTTAAGAAATTCCTCTGTTCTGGAACAGAGCTTCCTGAGAGCCATCCTCGCAGAGTTCCGTCGATCAGGACTGGAGGAAGCCACGTTTCAACAGGTGATCTCCTCCTCTTTTCAAATCCTTCTAGACTCTTAACCTTTGCCTTGCTATTTGTGTCTAGATATATAGTCAACATGTGGCACTGTGCAGAATGGAGGGACTGCCGTACCCCACCATGTCAGAGACCATGGCCGTGTGTTCTCACCTGGGCTCCTGTCGCCTCCTGCTTGTGGAGCCCAGCAGGAACGATCTGCTCCTTCGGGTGCGGCTCAACGTCAGCCAGGATGATGTGCTGTATGCGCTGAAAGACGAGTAAAGGGGCTTCACAAGTTAAAAGACTGGGGTCTTGCTGGGTTTTGTTTTTTGAGACAGGGTCTTGCTCTGTCGCCCAGGCTGGAGTGCAGTGGCACGATCATGGCTCACTGCAGCCTTGACTTCTCAGGCTTAGGTGACCCCCCAACCTCATCCTCCCAGGTGGCTGAAACTACAGGCACATGCCACCATGCCCAGCTGATTTTTTGTAGAGACAGGGCTTCACCATGTTGCCAAGCTAGTCTACAAAGCATCTGATTTTGGAAGTACATGGAATTGTTGTAACAAAGTATATTGAATGGAAATGGCTCTCATGTATTTTGGAATTTTCCATTAAATAATTTGCTTTTTCCTGAGTGTTTGTGAAGTTATTACATTATAATCATTA